GGTGCTTTTATTACTTCCTTATTTGTTGGCTGTCCATTTGTTGGTTAGTGTGGTTGGTTTTCCTACATATTAAAGGTTCTGAGGGCCAGTCCAATGTACGGACTGAAATTAGAATGAGGACAGGGAACATGATTGTTTTTATTCACCTGTGCCCAGAACACAGTAAGCGCTGAAAAACATTTGGAGTGGATGAAAGCAATATTTTATTATTTAATTCAAAAGCCCTCTTCATAATCAATCCGTATGCTTGTTGACTGCAAACTGCTCCTGGGCAGAAACTGGGTCTGTTTTATGTATTCACCAGTGTATGCCAAATGTCCAGACCAGAGGTGACATATATTAGGATGGCAATTAATATTTGTTGAATGAATGATTCCTTATTTCAGATAGGAAACGGAGGCTCCGAGACAACGGTAAACTGGCCAAGGCCACATAGCAAGTGGCAGGGGGAGAATTCCAACCATAGTTTCTAACGCTGAGTCCCTTTTTCAGCCTCCTGCCCTGTGTCCCCGGGGCATAGGGACAGGGCGCGGGAACCCTGTGCTGCGCGGCCGAGGACGGTTGTAAGTCTGTCCTCACTCGCCCGCGTCCCACACCTGGGCGAGGGCAAGGGAGGCAGAAGAAATGAGACGCTGGAGAAGCCGCTCCGAGGAAGAGGGTAAACAAACAGGCTCTGGGGCTGCGCGAGGTGCTCTCTGCGCGACAGCTCCTACCCGGCGCTCTTGCTCCCACGGCTCTAAAACCTCAACCTACTCCCTTCCTCCAGTCTCGGTCTCCCTGGGTCTCCGCCTCTCTCTCTTCCTGGCTAACTTATTTCTCACTGGGAAACCAAGGAAATCTAAACGATCGCACTGACCCCACAGCCTCAAAACAAGCCCATCCGCAAAGGCCACCAAACACCCGCTCCCACACCAGGCACAAAGTCCTCTCCGCGACGGATGCGCATGCACGAGCGCGAGTGAGGAGGCAGAGTTAGCGTGTGCGCCTGTGCGCATGCGTGAGTGTAAGTGGGTAGGGAGTCCTTGAGTGTGTCTGCGCGCAAGCTCGTGTAAAGAGCGAAGGCGAGGTGGGGGCGAGTGTGCATGAGCGCGAGCATAAGTGTACTGTCAACAGTGAGATTAAGGTACGTGGGCGTGATGGTGTGTGAAGAGGTGATCTTATTCTCTTTCTTATCTTCCCATTTGCAGCTGTTCCTTTAACTGAGTGCAGCCACTAGTCTCCTGGTTCCTGCCAAGGAGGAAATTCAGAGGCTGAGGAGGGAGGATCGCTTGAGCTGAGGAGTTCAAGGCTGCAGTGAGCTATGATGGTGCCACTGCACACCAGCCTAGGTGAGAGAGTGAGACTCTGTCTTAAAAAAAAAAAAAAAAAAGACATTCAGGAAAGCTTGGACCACCAGTATACTCAATTAGACCATTAAATCTTAAATCGTCACATGGCCTTGAGAAAGCCACATAGCATCTCTGAAATATAGCATATCATAGCATCTCTGAAACATAGCATATCTGAAAATAAATACACCCTCTTTGCTTACCTCACAGGTTCTTGGGGGAATATTAAATGATATATTATGTACGTGCTTTATAAGCAGTAAAATATTACATAATGCTGTGGTAACCCTCACAGGGTTGATAAGCTAGGGAGCCTTAAGCATCACCTATTACCCCGTATTTATTGTGTACTGGGCCTTCTTCTAGGCACTTCACCGATCTTAAGCCCTTGAATCTGCTGAGCATCCCAATGGGGCAGGTACTGAACAGGGAAGTTAAGTGGCTTGTCTAGGGTCACACAGTAAGTGGCAGAGCTGACATTCAAGGCCAGGTAGTCAGGTTCCAGAACACACATTGTTAAACACCAGACCAAGCTGCCTCCTGTGTGCCCCACTGACACTTCCTGTGTCCTCCTCCATGAGCCCCTGGCAGAGATGACAATTGCTTGCCTTAACAATAGATAAGCTACCAGAAGTCAGGGCCTGTGCCTCATTCACACACGTCCACAGTGCCTGCCACATAGCTAGAGTTCAGTAGATATTTGTTGAATGAACAAATACCCTCCAGGGAGGGATACAATAAGTCTGATACAACTACTGTATTTTTCCTTCATTTTTTCTTGGCTAACCACACTCATTTCCTTCAGTTGTTTCCAAAAGGAGGTTGGCATCTCTCACTGTCCTCATTGACCTCCTTTGCACTTTCTCCACGTCAACAGTGACCCATCTAAAGCCGACTACTGTGACATGAACACTGCACTTGAAGAGCCTGACCAGCGCTGGGCTCAGTAGAACTATCCTTTCTTCTCCCATGGTGTATCCTCACTGTCCAGGACTCTCTTCTCAGAAGCCCACTCCTTCCCCTGTGCTGTTTATATGCTTAATGAAACCAAGTACCCAAAGTGACCGTTCAACTGTTACTAGGCAGCTAAGTAGACTCCATTAAACCTTTTCCTTCCTTCCTCCCCTTCTTTCTTTCTCTCCCATTCTTCTTTCATTCTTCTCGTCCTTCCTTCTATCCTTTCTTCCTTCCTGCCTCCTTTTCTTCCTCTCCTCTGCCCTTTCTTTCAGGTCTTTTTTGTGGTAGGAACTGGTAAGAAAAGGAAAGGAATTCCCTAAGATTTTAAGGAAACAACAACAAAAACCAGGTTATGTTTGGTGAGAGAGTTGGGGCAAGAAACTGCATCTTCTAATATGGAATCCAGGTAATTTATCAGTTTTTTTTCATAGCATGACTTAATAACATATTCTTCTTATTTTTTAAAATAGATTTGGACTGAGCAACAAATTTGAATCTGAATTCCCTTCTTCATTAACTGGAAAAGTGAGTGTCTCATTTATGTACTATTTGTATGCCATTGTTATTATTTCTTAAAATTTTTCTTTAGGTAGCTCCTGAAGAATTTAAAGCCAGCATCAACAGAGTTAACAGTTGTCTTAAGAAGAACCTTCCTGTTAATGTACGTTGGCTACTTTGTGGCTGCCTTTGTTGCTGCTGCACATTAGGTTGCAGTATGTGGCCAGTTATTTGCCTCAGTAAAAGAGTAAGTTGAATTATATATTTTAATTTAAATTTAAGAGTAAACTTTTTTCTCATTTGTCTTCCAGACACGAAGATCGATTGAGAAGTTATTAGAATGGGAAAACAATAGGTTATACCACAAGGTGAGTACCACAGGGAGCAGCTTCGTACTGTTATTTTTCTTCTTTTACTTTCCTACTTGTCTAGCTGTGCTTGCATTGGAGACTGAGCAAAAGGAAATGTGAAACGAATAACATGATGGAATATGTAAGTTAAAGGGCTGTTTTGTGAGTTTCTCTTCTTTTAAAACCTTTTTCTTCTCCTTTTACAGGTCATCCTCATAGAATTTTTACCAAAGACACCGATTTTTCGACCAGATTAGCATTTACTTTATTTATAGAGACTTTCCAAGTATGTTGTCTTTCCAATGGTGCCTTGCTTGGTGCTCTCCTGGTGGTGACATAACATTGGTTCTACAGAATCGTGTGGTGTTTTTTTTGTTTTTGTTTTTGTTTTTTTTTTAAATAACCGCATGTTCTAAGTGTGCATTTTTGTCAATCTTTGCAACAGTTATTTCATACAGATGTTTAATACTTAAGTTATTGTGCTCTTTTCTGTTATGTATTCTGATTTTCAAGGATTACTTTTTTGTATTATCAAAAAAATACATTTGAACTTAGCATAAAAAGTGGCCAGCCTTTTTTATTTTGTCACCAAGGT